CACGAGTGCTCACCACAGGTCAAGATTATCTCACTTATCTTCACAAGACAGTAGAGAGCGGCCACACGACTGACAGAATTCCAATTCCAGCCGTATGATTCCAGAGCCCAAGCTCTTAACCGCGAGGCTGAAGTTGAAATATCAATAAATGCTCGCTGACTAAAAGTACTAAATACGAGAGAGAGATCAAAAGATGACTAGTCAAGTCGCGTAGTTAAATCTGAACCCTAAGGTGACACAAAAAGAGGATGCGCAGGAGGCAGGGTTCAATTCAGGGCGTTTAAAAGGAGGAGGTTATTGGCCAAGTCCGCTAAGCACCCGGAGAGAGGCCAGGAAAGATGGAGTGAGGAGAGGGAGGAGTCAAGGGCCACTCTGGAGGGGTGCATGAGATTGGCGGTCTGGGGAGAGGACAGACTGGGTCGCACACGACTGAATTTCCCAGCGCAGAAGCCGCTGCGTTGCCTCCGCGCCCCTACCACTGCACTCGGAAGGTCAAAGTAGTATCAACCGCGGCGGTGGCTGCAGCGCAGATCCCGACTCCTCTCGCCTCCTCCCGCGGCCACGGCTTCTTTTCTCCGTTAGCCACGCAGCTACCTACTCCCGCTTCCGGTTCAAACCCTGCGTGACTGCCCAGCGCCCACTTCTGGAGGAAGAAGCAACGCCAAGCAGCCGCAGAGCACGGTATGCCCATGCGCATCCAGTATCACGCGGTCTCCGCGCTCAAAACACTGCCCCAAAACATTCGGCCCGTCGGAGCAAACGCGCCTGCGCCATGTCCACCAATGGCCAGCGACTTAGCGTTTGCGGCTCGCCCTTCGGCTCGGGCTCCGGGGCTCTCACCCACCCTCTTCGCCCTCGTCGTCCTCCCCGCCCTCCTCATCCCCGCCCCTCCAAGTCTGAGGACGGAAGTGACGACAGTTCCGAAGGCGAACGGAGGCGGGTTTCATTTCGGCGCCTTTCTTTCTCTGGCGGAAGCGATTGGCTGCCGTGAAGCGAAAGAGGCGGGACAAATTGCCGCGAGTTCAGTGCCGCCACTGGAACCAGGAGATGCGGCGCAGGAGCTGTCGCTGTGTTTGCTTTAACCTGAGTCTTGTTCCTTATTGTGGTTCCTGCTGTGGTTTTGATCATGTTGTTACCCTCGGACGTAGCCCGGCTTGTATTGGGTAAGCGCGGACGCGGGATGGAGGGTTATTGGTATAAGTACCTAAACTTTTATTTTTTATTTAGGTTACTTACAGCAAGAAAACCTCATTTCTACCTGCCAGACTTTTATTTTGGAAAGTTCAGATTTAAAAGAATATGCAGAACATTGTACAGATGAAGGGTTTATTCCAGCCTGCTTACTGGTGAGTTATTTGTTCCTTAAGGGAAATATTTCATTTTGGTAATATTTGATCTTTTTCTTTTCAGTCCTTATTTGGAAAAAACTTGACAACAATTTTAAATGAGTATGTAGCTATGAAAACAAAAGGTAAGAGTTCTGATTTGGAGTTTTTTTGCTGAGTTTATTAAGAACCTTTTCTCCTATGATTTAGAAACATCAAATAATGTCCCAGCAATAATGTCATCTCTATGGAAGAAATTGGACCATACACTTTCTCAGATCAGGTAATAAGCTATTAGAATGTGCCTAATGATTTTTGATGGATAACTACTTTGTTTTCTTTGTTAGGAGCATGCAAAGTTCCCCAAGGTTTGCTGGCAGTCAGAGAGGTTGGTATCCAACTTTAAACAATGTTCACAATGAATTTGTTTTTTAAATGCTTATATGTTTCAGCCCGAACGAGAACTGGAATTGCAGAAATCAAACGGCAGAGAAAGCTTGCATCTCAAACAGCTCCAGCCAGTGCAGAGTTGCTCACTTTACCTTACCTTTCAGGACAGTTTACCACTCCTCCTTCCACAGGTACACAGGTTACTCGACCAAGTGGCCAAATTTCAGATCCATCGAGGTCATATTTTGTAGTGGTCAACCACTCACAGTCACAAGATACTGTAACCAGTAAGTTTACATTTTGTTCTCTTAAATTTTGTTTGGCTTACTGTTATGTTTTCTTGAAATACAGCTGGAGAAGCTTTAAATGTCATTCCTGGTGCTCAGGAAAAGAAAGCACATGCCAGTTTAATGTCTCCCGGTAGACGCAAAAGGTAAATGCTTTTTAAAAGAGACAAGTTACCCGGTTAAAAGAAAAGCTTTTAAAATGTGTTTCAGTGAATCTCAGAGAAAAAGTACCACTTTGTCTGGCCCTCATTCAACAATACGGAATTTCCAAGATCCAAACGCTTTTGCAGTAGAAAAAGTAAGTGACTCTGCCAAACTTTGCAACTTAAAGTCCTTTTGCTAACAGTGGCTTTCTTTTCCAGCAAATGGTTATTGAAAATGCACGAGAAAAAATACTAAGCAACAAATCTCTTCAAGAAAAGCTAGCAGAAAACATAAATAAATTTTTAACTAGGTAAGCTATATATGTTTAAAATGCCTAATTGTTATAATAAAGATTTTTCTTTCTTTATTAACAGTGATAACAATATTGCCCAAGTACCTAAGCAAACAGATAACAACCCTACGGAGCCAGAGACTTCAATTGATGAATTCCTAGGACTTCCGGTATGGGTGGTTGGGGTGTGCATGGGTGCGTGAATCATGCCTTCACGCCACTCCTTTCTTGCAGAGTGAAATTCACATGTCTGAAGAAGCTATACAGGACATATTGGAACAGACAGAATCAGACCCAGCATTTCAGGCACTCTTTGATCTCTTTGACTATGGTAAGGAGACTATTTATTTCAAGACAGAAAAAATTTAATTATTTCCATATTCCCTTTTTAACAGGCAAAACAAAGAATAATAAAAATATATCACAAAGTATTTCCAGTCAACCTATGGAATCCAATCCCAGTATAGTCTTAGCAGATGAAACTAATCTAGCAGTTAAAGGTTCTTTTGAAACAGAAGAATCTGGTAAGAATTTAATTTTGTTAATATCATCAATCCCATATCTGTCTACCTGCCTGATACTTTGCAGATGGTCAGTCTGGTCAGCCCGCTTTTTGTACATCCTATCAGAATGATGACCCATTAAATGCTTTGAAGAATAGCAACAACCATGATGTGCTTAGACAAGAAGACCAGGAAAATTTTTCCCAAATAAGTACCAGCATACAGAAAAAGGCCTTTAAAACAGCTGTACCCACTGAACAGAAGTGTGACATTGACATTACCTTTGAGTCCGTGCCTAATTTGAATGACTTTAACCAAAGAGGGAATTCTAATGCTGAATGTAATCCACATTGTGCTGAATTATACACCAATCAGATGTCCACTGAAACTGAAATGGCTATAGGGATTGAAAAGAACTCTTTGTCTTCAAATGTACCGAGTGAATCTCAGTTACAGCCTGATCAGCCTGATATACCAATAACTTCATTTGTTTCACTTGGTTGTGAAGCTAACAATGAAAACTTAATTCTCTCTGGGAAGAGTTCTCAACTTTTATCCCAAGATACTTCATTAACTGGAAAGCCATCTAAAAAAAGTCAATTTTGTGAAAATTCTAATGATACAGTAAAACTTAAAATTAATTTTCATGGTTCCAAGTCATCAGATTCTAGTGAAGTTCACAAGAGTAAAATAGAAATTAATGTGTTAGAACCAGTTATGTCACAGCTATCAAATTGCCAAGATAATTCTTGTCTTCAAAGTGAAATACTACCTGTGTCTGTTGAAAGTTCACATTTAAATGTATCTGGACAAGTAGAAATTCATCTTGGAGATTCGCTGTCTTCTACTAAACAACCATCTAATGATTCAGCATCTGTTGAGTTAAATCATACAGAAAATGAAGCTCAGGCATCCAAGTCTGAGAATTCACAGGAGCCTTCATCTTCTGTAAAAGAAGAGAATACTATTTTTCTCTCTTTAGGTGGAAATGCTAACTGTGAGAAAGTTGCACTGACGCCTCCAGAAGGCACTCCTGTAGAAAACAGTCACTCTCTTCCTCCAGAATCTGTGTGTTCTTCAGTGGGAGATTCTCACCCTGAGTCCCAAAATACTGATGATAAACCTTCTAGCAACAACTCAGCAGAGATAGATGCATCAAATATCGTCTCTCTCAAAGTTATCATTAGTGATGATCCATTTGTTTCCTCAGATACTGAACTTACCAGTGCTGTTTCTAGTATTAATGGAGAAAACCTGCCAACTATAATCTTGTCTTCTCCTACTAAATCACCTACTAAAAATGCAGAACTAGTTAAATGCCTATCTTCAGAAGAAACTGTAGGTGCTGTTGTATATGCCGAAGTAGGGGATTCAGCCTCAATGGAACAGAGTCTTTTAACATTCAAATCTGAAGACTCTGCAGTAAACAATACTCAGAATGAAGATGGCATTGCTTTTTCAGCTAATGTTACACCATGTGTTTCCAAGGATGGAGGATATATACAGTTGATGCCAGCCACAAGCACAGCTTTTGGCAATTCAAATAACATTCTGATAGCTACCTGTGTGACTGATCCAACAGCGTTAGGAACATCTGTAAGTCAGTCTAATGTAGTGGTGTTGCCTGGAAATTCTGCACCTATGACTGCTCAACCTCTACCACCTCAGTTACAGACACCACCAAGGTCAAACAGTGTATTTGCTGTCAACCAAGCTGTGTCACCAAACTTTTCACAAGGTAACTTTAATAACATAATTGAAATTTGTTTCAAATCTTTTTTTAACAAGAATTGTTTTTTTAGGATCTGCCATAATAATTGCCTCTCCAGTCCAGCCTGTACTCCAAGGAATGGTAGGGATGATCCCAGTATCTGTGGTTGGACAGAATGGAAATAACTTTTCTACTCCTCCTCGGCAGGTAAGATTTATGAACTGAAAATGGTGTGGTGACTTAGTGTAATTAATGGCTTTTTCTCTTCCAGGTTCTTCATATGCCTTTGACAGCACCTGTATGCAATAGAAGTATCCCTCAATTCCCCGTCCCTCCAAAATCTCAGAAGGCTCAGGGACTAAGAAACAAGCCTTGTATAGGTACCATTTTTAATTTCATTAATGTTAACTTTTTTTTCTCAGGAATGTTCATTTATAATTTCAGGAAAACAAGTAAATAATTTGGTGGATTCGTCAGGTCATTCAGTTGGATGTCATGCACAAAAGTGAGTATAAAGTAGTTTCTATCATAGATTGTTTAAAACATAAAGGATTTCTTTATGCTGCTAGAAATAGTTTTGTTTTGTTTTGTTTTAGAACTGAAGTTTCTGACAAAAGTATTGCCACAGATCTTGGGAAAAAATCAGAAGAAACCACAGTTCCCTTCCCAGAAGAGAGTATAGTTCCAGCTGCTAAACCATGCCACAGACGTGTACTCTGTTTCGACAGCACTACTGCTCCTGTGGCAAATACGCAGGGGCCAAACCATAAGATGGTGTCCCAAAACAAAGAAAGGAATGCAGTCTCTTTTCCTAATCTTGACTCACCCAATGTGTCCTCCACCTTAAAACCCCCTTCTAATAATGCTATCAAAAGAGAGAAAGAGAAGCCTCCTCTGCCTAAGATTTTATCTAAATCGGAAAGTGCCATTAGCCGGCATACCACCATAAGAGAAACTCAATCAGAAAAGAAAGTTTCACCAACAGAAATTGTGCTTGAATCTTTCCATAAAGCAACAGCTAATAAGGAGAATGAATTATGCAGCGATGTAGAAAGACAGAAAAATCCAGAAAATTCAAAACTATCTATTGGGCAGCAAAATGGGGGTTTGCGAAGTGAGAAATCTATAGCTTCACTGCAAGAAATGACCAAAAAACAAGGCACATCTTCAAACAATAAAAATGTACTTTCAGTAGGTACAGCTGTGAAGGATCTAAAACAAGAACAAACTAAATCCGCCAGTTCTTTGATTACCACAGAAATGTTACAGGATATACAGAGGCACAGCTCAGTAAGTAGGCTTGCTGATAGTAGTGATTTACCTGTGCCCCGGACACCTGGCTCAGGGGCAGGGGAAAAACATAAAGAAGAACCTATAGATATTATCAAGGCCCCCTCTAGTAGGCGTTTCAGTGAAGACAGTAGTACATCAAAAGTAATGGTCCCTCCTGTCACCCCAGACTTGCCTGCCTGCAGCCCTGCCAGTGAAACAGGAAGTGAAAACAGTGTAAATATGGCTGCCCACACATTAATGATTCTCTCCAGGGCAGCCATTTCTAGGACTACTTCAGCAACTCCTCTGAAAGATAACACACAACAGTTTAGAGCATCTTCAAGGAGCACCACAAAAAAGCGGAAAATTGAGGAATTAGATGAACGTGAGCGAAACTCTCGTCCTTCTAGTAAAAATCTTACAAATTCATCAATACCAATGAAAAAGAAGAAAATTAAGGCAAGTTTGAAAGTTTTAATTTCAAAACCACATGAGTTTATTTTTTCTTTCTCTTTTTCAACAGAAAAAGAAGCTTCCCAGTTCATTTCCAGCAGGAATGGATGTAGACAAATTTTTGTTATCATTGCATTATGATGAGTAAACATTCTGGACACATAAGAACAGTAGGTGTTAAAAACTCATATCCCTTAAACTGAGTGTAGGGAATGGGATATTGACAGAATCTGAAAGCATGACCTGCACTTTCATTGTACTGAAACTTCACTTTATATCTAAATCATGCTGTTTCTGAAACAGCTTCCTAGTTTGTAAATAGACTTACTTGGTATATTTTTATTTTGGGAAAAACGTTTGCAGAAATGTAAGTAAAGCCAATCTGCAAAACTGTATAGCTTTGACAATTCCATATTGTAAATACTGTGTAAATCTTGTTGAAATAGAGGTTAAATCAACCTAATGTTCTTACACTGTGTTTTTTGACTTCTTATGATCCCTAATTCTGAGACTTACTCATCTGGAATAGTTTCTCACTTGTTTTGGAGGAAAATGATGCTTATTCTTATAAATTACCTTCAGTAACTATTCAATAAGACATTTAAATACACAATCACTAAGTACTACAAAATAATAACCACCTCAACTGATAGCAAAATATCTAATTAGAAATCAACAGTTTGATGAGTTTTTTTCCTAGAGTGAATACTACCCCTTTCTTATAATTGCTGTAAGTATTATATTTCTGGAATTTCACACTTTACCTACTCTGATCACTCTGTTCTCTTTGTTTTAAAGAGAGAATTTTGTAAACCATTTATTGAATGTTCTGATCTTTCATTTATAACTTAAGATTTTTTACAGAACTTTAAGTGGTTAGACTATTGAGCCATAAAATTTTGGTTTGTAGTAGAGATTTCTCGGTATGTACTTTTCCCCTAAATGCTGGGGATTTAAAGAATTGCACTAATTCATAGAACTCTTTACATTGTAGTGACCAATGCACATATAATTTAAATCTTGTGTTCTATGTGAGAGTTTATGTGGAGGATTATCTTCTGGTGTTGTGTCCATCATAAGATGTAAAAAGAGAAATCATAGTTTTATATTTTAGTTTCTCCTACAATGGGTATGTTAAATAACTATATCTATACTTAGATATAGTGCATTGTCTGTGTCCCTTAAAGTGTTACAAAGAGTTTCTCTCAAAAGGTCCTTAAGGAGAGTGAGAGATGAGAGAGGTGCCTTCTCTGTATTAGACTCACACACATCAGTCCAGTTGAAGAATTGGTTTAAACTTTTAAATGAGAACAGAAATTATAATTAGTACCTGACCAATTGTGCCTAGATATTAAAGTATGTTCTCTTTAGTACTTTCCGTTCAATTAAATATCAGTATATTAGGGATTTTTTTCTACAGGTGTATATTTTGTTGAAGAGTCACTTTCCTCAACCATTTTTTTGTACTGGGCCTTTAAAAAAATAAATCCATCCAACTTTAACACAACATTTCTCAGTGTAGAAATCATGTCTTCTTAATTGCTGAACCTTACTGCAAAAACTTGTGATGTAAGAAATTTGTATGGTGTGGCAGTGGTCTATTCCTAAGGAACTAAATATCATATAGTTAATGTTTATTTAACTCAGCTTGAGACTGTACTACAGTTAGGTTTGAATAAATATTTTCATTAACTTCAAAAGTTTGAATTACTTTACATTGGCAGTCTTGTTTAGAAACTGATTAAATTCCTTTGCAAGTCAGTTCTTTTTGGGAGTTTGTACAATGCTGAAAATCACAGTTTTCTTCTTATTCAATTCATAGTTGTATGTACTAAGCACTGAAAATTCATATACAAATAAAATAAGTTTACTTTCTTCAAGATTCATAGTTAACTAACCAGGAACTG